TTGTCCAGGTTGGAATGCAGTGGTGCGATCACAGCTCACTGCAGCCTCAACCTCCAGGGCTCAAGTGATCCTCCCACCTCAGCCTCCTGGGTAACTGAGACCACGGGCATGTGCCACCAATCCTGGCTAATTTTTTTAAATTTTTTGTAGATATAAGGTCTTGCTGTTTTGCCCAAGCTGGTCTCAAACTTCTAGGCTCAAGGGATTCTCCAACCTTGGCCTCCCAAGTAGCTAGGATTATAGGCATGAGCCACCGTGTCCAACTCCAGTGCCAAGCAGGTGATCAAGAAGTGTTTGATAGGCCGGGTACAGTGGCTCAGGCCTGTAATCCCAGCACTTTGGGAGACCGAGGAGAGCAGATCACTTGAGGTTTGAGATCAGTCTTTCCAACATGGTGAAACCCTGTCTCTACTAAAAATACAAAGACTAGCTGGGCATGGTGGTGGGCACCAGTAATTCCAGCTACTCAAGAGGCTGAGGAGGGAGAATTGCTAGAACCCAGGAGGTGGAGGTTGCAGTGAGCCGAGATTGCTCCACTGTGCTCCAGGCTGGGTGAAAGAGTGACACTCCATCTCAAAAAAAAGTGTTTGATAAATTTATTTATTTAATACCGATTTATTGATTGATTGATACTCTTCGGAGCTTTCCTTAATGAGCCAGTTTCTTCCATAATGCAATGAATGAAAGGACCTCTCAGATTCAGGCATCTGAGTGCCCGACTGGAGTCTGGGACCCCCCAGACCTCTCTGCCTGGGAGCTTCCATGAAGCTCAGCCTGAGCTGGAAGGAGACCGTAGGGAGATGTCCTAGTGAGAGTGAATCCCTAGTCACTGTTTCCTCTTCTTACCCACTCGATGATCCCAAAGCACACCCATCTCCAAAAGAACAGGTCACATGTGGCAGAGGAGAAACAAAATAATTAGCATCCGCTTCCTTAACAAGGAGCTATGGGGACGAAGTCTCCTAGAGTCCCCAGACTATAAATACCCTGATGTTCCCCTGGCTCCCCCACTCACCTGCAGAGTCTGGGGGCGGGGGGGTACACATATGAATCCTTCCCATAGACATCAGGCTAACCCCAGCGATCACAGGTGAGTAGCCCCCATGCCCTTCCTAGGGGTTTGTGTGGTTTTTCTCCCTTTTTGTTCCCACTAGTCACAGACCATACATGGAACCAGAAAAGCAAACCGAAATCTCAGAATTCTTCCTCCAGGGACTCTCAGAAAAGCCAGAGCATCAGACCCTCCTCTTCACAATGTTCCTCTCCACATACCTGGTCACCATCATTGGAAATGCCCTCATTATCCTGGCCATCATCACGGACTCTCACCTCCACACACCCATGTACTTCTTTCTCTTCAACCTCTCACTCGTTGACACCCTATTATCCTCCACCACCGTCCCCAAGATGCTAGCGAACATCCAGGCTCAGAGCAGAGCCATCCCCTTTGTGGGCTGCCTCACCCAGATGTATGCCTTCCACCTGTTCGGGACCATGGACAGCTTTCTCCTGGCAGTAATGGCCATCGACCGCTTCGTGGCCATTGTCCACCCACAGCGTTACTTGGTTCTCATGTGCTCCCCTGTCTGTGGGCTGCTGCTGGGAGCATCATGGATGATCACCAACCTCCAGTCTCTCATACACACCTGCCTCATGGCTCAACTGACCTTCTGCGCCGGCTCTGAAATCTCCCACTTCTTCTGTGACCTCATGCCCCTGCTGAAGCTCTCCGGCTCAGACACGCACACCAACGAGCTGGTGATCTTTGCTTTTGGCATTGTCGTGGGCACCAGCCCATTCTCCTGCATCCTTCTCTCGTACATCCGCATTTTCTGGACAGTCTTTAAGATCCCTTCTACTCGGGGCAAGTGGAAAGCCTTCTCCACCTGTGGCTTACACCTCACTGTGGTGTCACTGTCCTATGGGACCATCTTTGCTGTGTACTTACAGCCCACATCCCCCAGCTCCTCCCAGAAGGACAAGGCAGCCGCCCTAATGTGTGGGGTGTTCATCCCCATGCTCAACCCCTTTATCTACAGCATACGGAACAAGGATATGAAGGCAGCCCTGGGGAAGCTCATCGGCAAAGTGGCCGTCCCCTGTCCTAGGCCAGAACAGTTATTGGATGTTTATCATGTTCCAGGATCACTGTTGGCTGCTAGGGACACAGAGATGCATCCCATCCCCTACCCTGGAGGAGTTCAGAGTCTAGCTGGGAACAGAGACATGGAATAAATCCTTCCAGTACAACGTGATAAATGTGTCATAAAGAGATGAACAAAGTGTATGAGCACCCAAAGGAAAGGTGTGCATTTTCCCCAGGATTTATCTTCCCCAAAAAGATCAGAATAGCAAGGATCAAACTGGCCTGAAATTAGCCCTCCTGGAGGATCAGCCTTTTAGGATTGCTATGTGAATAAGAGTAGTTGAAAACAAGAGACGTAGCTACACTCATTTTAGTATTGACAAAGGCCAGGTGTGGAAGCTCAAGCCTGTGATCCCAGCATTTTGGGAGGCCAAGGTGGAAGGATCACTTGAGGCCAGGAGTTTGAGACCAGCCTGGGCAACATACAGAGACCCTATCTCCACACACACACACAAAATCACTTTAGCAAGACATGGTGGTATACGCCTGTAGTCTCAGCTAATCAGGAGGCTGAGGCAGGCAGATCATTTGAGCCCAGGAGTTCAAGGTTGCAGTGAGCTATGACTGCACCACTGCACTTCAGCAGTTTGGGAAACTGAGCAAGATCTGTCACTCATAGGTAGATAGATAGATAGATAGATAGATAGATAGATAGATAGATAGATAGACAGACAGATAGATAGAGAGGATAAGATAAGATAGGTAGATAGGGTGGATAGATAAGATATGTAGATAGATAGATAGATAGATAGATAGATAGATAGATAGATAGATAGATATACAGATAGATACATAGATAGATAGGATAGATAGGTAGGTAGGTAGGTAGGTCAACCGATCGATAGATCTATCTATTGACAGACAGATAGATGATTGATTGATAGATAGATCATATAAGTAGATAGATGATAGATAGATAGATAGATAGATAGATAGATGAGATAGGTAGGTAGGTCAGTCGATCGATTGATCAATCGATCAACAGATAGATGATAGATAGATGGATGGATAGATAGAGATAGAGGAGGTAGGTAGATAGATAGATAGATAGATAGGTAGATACAGACAGCCCATGTATTAGCCAGTGTTTCCTAAGTGTTGTGGAAGAACTTTGAAAATATTTGCAAGTGAGATTAGCTCACGTGCTGTTCGCTTAGTCAGCCAGCAAGCCTCAGCCTCCTGGGGGGTCTTGAGACCTCCACTTGTAACTATGACTGTGGTTGGGGCTTACTTTCTCAATTCCCAACAGGCTTCCTGTCTCCCCACAACCCCCAGTCAAGGGGACTCTGATGCAGACGGTCCATCAATCGTAGTTTGGGAACACAGACCCTAGCCTAGCTCCAAAATCTATGTGTTTCCTGTGACATTCATCGCCTGACTCTGAACCCAGTATGATTCTACACGCAGGGTCAGCCACAGCAGATCAGGTGGCCCGGGGCACTTAAAAAGTTAGTGTTATGGGTTGAACTGTGGCTCCCAAAAAAAGATACGTGGGAGGCCAGGCGCAGTGGCTCACACCTGTAAACTCTGGCACTTTGGGAGGTTGAGTAGGGAGAATCATTTGAAGCTAGGAGTTCAGGACCAGCCTGAACAACATAGTGAGATCTCATCCCTACAAAAAATAAAAATGAAAAAAGAAAAAATTACCTGGGTGTGGTGGTGTGCACCTGTCATCTTAGTTACTCGGGAGGCTGAGACAGGAGGACCTCTTGAGCCAAGGAGGTCGAGGCTGCATGAGCTATGTTCCTGCCACTGCACTCCAGCCTGGGAAACAGAGCAAGGCCCTGTCTGCAAAAGTAATAATAATAAAATAAAAAAGATATGTTGAAGTCCTAACCCCAAGGACCTCAGAATGTGACCATATTTGAAGATAGGGTGTTTACAGAGGTCATTAGATTACAGTAAGGTCATTAGGTTGGTCCCTAATCTGATACGACTGGCGTCCTTATGAAAAGGGGAGATTTGGACACAGGCACCCACACACATGGAGACCGCCACATGAAGATGGAGGCAGAGATTGGGGTGATGCTCCTACAAGCCAAGGAATGCCAGGGACTGCCTGCAGACCACCAGAAGCCAGGAGAGGCGTGGAACAGGCTATCCCTCTCAGCCCTCAGAAGGAACCAAGGAATCAAAGCTGCTGACAACTGATCTTTTTTTTTTTTTTTTTTTTTTGAGACGGAGTCTTGCTCTGTCATCCCGGCTGGATGCAGTGGCATGATTTTGGCTCACTGCAACCTCCACCTCCCAGGTTCAAGCAATTCTCCTGCCTCAGCCTCCCAAGTAGCTGGGATTACAGGCACCCACCACCACGCCCAGCTAATTTTGTGTTTTTAGTAGAGATGGGATTTCACTATGTTGGCCAGACTGGTCTCAAACTCCTGGCCTCCAGTGATCTGCCCACCTCAGCCTCCCAAAGTGCTGGGATTACAAGCGTGGGCCACTGCACCTGGCCCAACACCTTGATCTCGGACTCTTAACCTCCAGAACTGTAAGACAACAAATTTCTATTGTTTAAGTCACCTAGTTCATGGTAATTTTTAAATTTTTTTTTCTTTTAGAGACAGACAGGATCTACTGTGTCACCCAGGCTGGAGTACAGTGGTGCAATCATAGCTAAAGTGCAACCTCACCTCAAACTCCTGGGCTCAAGCAATCCTCCTGCCTCAGCCTCCTGAGTAGTTGGGACTACAGGCCTATGCCACTGCAATCAGCTATATATATTTGTAGAGACAGGGTCTCACTATGTTGCCCAGGCTGGTCTCAAACTCCCGGCCTCAAGAGATCTGCCCTCCTCGGCTTCACAAAGTGCTGGGATTGCAGGTGTAAACCACCACACTCGGCCTGATTTGTGGTACTTTGTTGCAACATTGCTAGAAAACAAATGCAGTTAGTTTAAGAAATGTCAGCAACCTACAAAACCTACAAAGTGTCCCAGTACATCCTCTCAAGTTTACAATTGACCATGTGTTCTGGCCAAGGGACCCTGGGCTAGAACTGGAGAAAAGGATGAAGGATTTAGATTGCATGGATTCACTTACTGGGTATCAGCATGATGACAATAATGATGATGACAACCGAGATTTATTATCTGAACAATGCTAACTCCTTTATATGCACAATCTCAATAAGTGTTAAGCAACACCCCTACAAGGTAGGTGCAGAAGTAATTGTGGTTTTGCCACTGAAAGTAACAGCAGGCTGCGCATGGTGGCTCACACCTGTATTCCCAGCACTTTGGGAGGCCGAGGCGGGCAGATCACAAGGTCAGTAGATCGAGACCATCCTGACCAACATGGTGAAACCCCCTCTCTACTAAAAATACGAAAATTAGGCCGGGCACAGTGGCTCATGCCTGTAATCCCAGAACTTTGGGAGGCTGAGGTGGGCGGATCATGAGGTCAGGAGATCAAGACCATCCTGGCTAACATGGTGAAACCCCATCTCTACTAAAAATACAAAAAATTAGCCGGACATGTTGGCGGGCACCTGTAGTCCCAGCTACTCGGGAGGCTGAGGCAGGAGAATGGCCTGAACCCGGGAGGCGGAGCTTGCAGTGAGCCAAGGCCACGCCACTGCACCCCAGCCTGGGTGACAGAGCGAGACTCCTCCTCAATTTAAAAAAAAATACAAAACTTAGCCAGGCGTGGTGGCCCACACCTGTAGTCCCAGCTACTTGGGAGGCTGAGGCAGGAGAATGGCGTCAACCCGGGAGGCGGAGTTTGCGTGAGCCGAGATCGCCCCACTGCACTCCAGCCTGGGTGACAGAGCGAGACTCTGTCTCAAAAAAAAAAAAAAAAAAAAAAAAAAGTTTGTAATTTAAAAGTTTGAGCATCACTGGGCTAGATGGGGGTCCTGTAGATAACCGGGACCCAAATAGGCTTTAGGTACAGAGATACAGGAGAACCAGATTTGGGGTGCCGCTCTAGCCACTGTGTCCAGGAGGGAACCTTCCCAACCGCCCTAAAAGCTCTGAAAACTACAGTTAGAGAAGTGGCCACTAGGTGGCAATAATGTCATTTCACAAATTGGATTTAAAACGCTTTTTTTTTTTTTTTTTTTTTTTGGTTTTTGGTTGTTTTTTTTTTTTCCCCGGAAACTTGTATTCTAGCTGTGAACTGGCCCAGGTCCATGGCCCTTAGGTGTAATCTCCCCCTGGAAGGGCACAACAGGTGCAAAGTTTCCATGATGAGAAGGAGCCTGTGTTGTTTAAAGAAATCACGGAGACTGGTGTGGCCTGAGCCCAGAGTGACAGGGAAGCTGGGTTTGCAGGGGGCCCGTGGAGGGCACTGGGAGTAACACGGTGTGTGGACCACGGGGAGTGGGACCATGACAAGGTTTAAGGAGGATAGGGGGTGGGGCTGTGCTTCAGAACGAACCTGCCAGTTATCCATGCCATAGATCTGGAGTCAGCAAACTTTTTCTGTCAAGGTCCAGGTCGTCAATATTGTCAGCTTTAGGGACCTTACCATCTCCGTTGCAATGACTGAACTCTGCTGCTGTCTGGCGAAAGCAGCCATAGATGAGACATCAACGAATGGGCTTGGCTGTGTTCCACTAAAACTTTGTTTATAAACACAGAAGCTTCCATTTCATATCATAGTACATGTCATACCTTGTAGCCTTTGGGTTTGTTTTCAACCACTTTTAAAATGTTAAAACTACTCTAGGCCAGGTGCATTCACTCATGCCTGTAATCCCAGCACTTTGAGAGGCCAAGGGAGGAGGATTGCTTGAAGCCAGGAGTTCGAGACTGGAGTGGGCAACATAGTGAGACCTCCCCCATCTCTACAAAAATTTTTTAATTAGCTGGGCATGGTGGTGCATGCCTGTAGTCTCAGCTACTCAGGAGGCTGAGGAAGGAGGATCACTTAAGCCCAGGAGGTCAAGGCTGCAGTGAGCTATGATTGCACCACCGCACTCCAGCCTGGGGGATAGAGTAAGACCACTGTCTCTAA